CACTTAAAAAAATTTATACGATAAAATACACAGCTCTTAGGAGTTCATCCCATGAACTTTGACAATTCTATGTATCGGTGTAATATTTCCATTACCTGGGCAAATTCCCCTTCGCCGGGCCTTAAGCATAATCTACAGAAAAAACTACGTACATAAATATACGTTTACAACTCAATGAGATTTCTAAAGTGAACCCACCTATCTATAATCAGTGTCCAAATCAAGAAACATTACCTGAACCTCAAAAGCCCCCTGGTGGCTCTTTCATGTCATTGTCCTCCCCACTATGCTCATTAACACCATGGGCTAGTTTTTAAATGGAACCACGCAATATGAACTCTTCCATGTCTGGCTTCTTTCCCTCAACTTCATTTTTTTGTGTGAAATTCACGCATGTTGCGTTTCGGTAATTTATTTTTGTACTGTACTTCCGATTCTTTACTACAGATAATGGTCAGCCTCCATTCCGCTAACAGCTTTTTTTCCTCTCCGAGTTGCTGATTCTAATTGCTGCCTTGGACGATCTATAAAGCTGAGTGCGCGCTATGTGACCTCTCAGGGGTCGCTGCCTTGGACGATCTGTAAAGCTGAGTGCGCGCTATGTGACCTCTCAGGGGTTGTTTCCAACCGTGTTGTTGACATCTTGAGCCTGCCAAGGACTAGAATAATCTGAAAACTAGGCTTCTCTGGGGGTCTCACTGAGTGACAGGGTTAGAACCAGAAGAGAACATCGTCTCCAGAAGACATTTCACCATTTTCTTTGATGGTAAACAGGCTCACTTATACCGAATCCAAACCCAGGCGAGAACTACGGACTCTTGAAATGGTCGGTGAAAGGGGCGAAAGCACCAGGAAATCGTGCTTCAACAGTCCATGACTGAAAGGAGGGCCTGAAACTGTGGCCATAGGCGGGCCCTTTTGTTAGGGCCTTGACCTGGGCTTCCGCTACAGGGCCCGGTCACGAGGCCAACGTAGCTCCACCTCCTACGGCGGCCAGTGATGACGCCACCACGTCGGAACTGTTAGACCGCGGTGACGTCTCCACCGCGCCAAACTCACTGAAAATCAAACCGCTACCATTAGGAGCCCTCCACGCTTAACATATCCGTTCTTTCTCGTTTGAAAGTAACCAGGCTGCTCCTCCCCATTTTTCGCCTTCTTCTCGCGGAGGCTGAGAGACTAACCTTACACAACATGGCGGCCTGGTGTGTCTGGTGTCCTAGAGCGGACGAAAGCAGGTGACTCTCTAGTCAACTTCCGACTTGGACTCCGAAGATCGGTACGTTATTTCCGGGGCTGGGTTAACGCAGCTCATAGCTAACTTATTTTTTGTCTTAACACAGCTACAGAAAGATCTAGAAGAGGTAAAGGTGTTGCTGGAAAAGGCTACTAGGAAAAGAGTACGTGATGCCCTTACAGCTGAAAAATCCAAGATTGAGACAGAAATCAAGAACAAGATGCAACAGAAATCACAGAAGAAAGCAGAACTTCTTGATAATGAAAAACCAGCTGCTGTGGTTGCTCCCATTACAACGGGCTATACGGTGAAAATCAGTAATTATGGTATGACTTGCTTCCCTATAGCCAGTTCTGCCACTTACGTCCCATCTTTTGTTGTCGTTGCCAGGATGGGATCAGTCAGATAAGTTTGTGAAAATCTACATTACCTTAACTGGAGTTCATCAAGTTCCCACTGAGAATGTGCAGGTGCATTTCACAGAGAGGTGAGTTCTCATTATAATGGGAAAGACAGTGAAGAAAGATGATGTATTCACCATTGTGTTGCAGGTCATTTGATCTTTTGGTAAAGAATCTAAATGGGAAGAGTTACTCCATGATTGTGAACAATCTCTTGAAACCCATCTCTGTGGAAGGCAGTTCAAAAAAAGTGAGTGTGCTTTTTTTGATTGTAATATTGTGAAGCTGTATTTGTTTTCCTGCTTTTCTTCCAGGTCAAGACTGATACAGTTCTTATATTGTGTAGAAAGAAAGTGGAAAACACAAGGTGGGATTACCTGACCCAGGTTGAAAAGGAGTGCAAAGAAAAAGAGTGAGTCTACTTCCATTTTTTTAAAGAATTTTTCCCCATTGTTGTATATGTTTTCTTTTTAAAGGAAGCCCTCCTATGACACTGAAACAGATCCTAGTGAGGGATTGATGAATGTTCTAAAGAAAATTTATGAAGATGGAGACGATGATATGAAGCGAACCATTAATAAAGCCTGGGTGGAATCAAGAGAGAAGCAAGCCAAAGGAGACACGGAATTTTGAGACTTTAAAGTCGTTTTGGGAACTGTGATGTGATGTGGAAATACTGATGTTTCCAGTAAGGGAATATTGGTGAGCTGCATATATAAATTTGACAGATAGCTATTTACATAGCCTTCTAAGTAAAGGCAATGAATTCTCCATTTCCTACTGGAGGATTTATTTAAATAAAATATGCTTATTAAACACTCCTGCAAAGATGGTTTTATTAGTACCCTGGTCATTTTGTTCAAGGAAGGGTTATATTGCATTCTCACGTGAAATATAAAAAGCAAGTCTTGCCCAATAAAAACGCTACATTGTGTGTATTTTTTGTTCAGCTAAGAATTGGAAAAGTATTTGCTTGCCTTTTAAGTTACTGACATCAGCTTCCACCAGTGTAAAAATTGAGTAAAACCTGAAGTTTTGCATAAAATGCAAATCGGTGCCTGTGCTTGAAGGTTGCTGTAGAGCATCTGACCCCTTATTACCACCTTAAGCAATGTATATGCCATGCATTACCATGCACTAATTCAATCACAGGTGTTTCTATCTAGATTTAAATATATTTGTCAATGAATGTGGAATAGAAAATCTAAACATGACAATAATAGACATATCTTTGTATGGTACCAGTTAGTTTTGCCGTGGATCAGATGGTTTATAAAAGTAATAACCATAAAGCAAAAAATAATTTGAAAGCCCGTCTATTCCTATGCTCAATAAAGTTAAGTTTTTCTTCATTAGAACAGTTTTATGATTTATTTGTCTAGGAGTATGTCAGAAAAATCAGGCTTTTAGTAGGAATTACTCCTATTCCCCCTGAAGTCAGGACCAGTGCCTGTGATCTCCATTACTTTATTTTCCTGGAGGTATTAGCCAACACAGTTAGATCAGAGAAAGCAATTGAAGCCAGGCATGAAGGCTGGCGCCCGTAATCCCAGCTACTAAGGCTGGAGGATCACTTCAGCCCAGGAGTTTAAGGCTGCAGTGAGCTATGATGATGCCACTGTACTGCAGCTTGGGTAACAGATTGAGAACCTGTCTCATTAAAAAAAAAAAAAAAAAAAAAGCCGTTAGACACACAGGAAAAATCCAGAAGGGTAAACTAAACTAAAGCTACAATTAATATGGGAATTTGGAAGAAGTGGTAGGATTTAAAATACAGAAACAGTTTATGTATAGGATAGCTATAAGTAAATACTGAAACACATTATGCCTCTGTAATTGGGGTTGACACATGAACAGAATAGCAGACACAATGCATATGAAAGTTACAGAATATGGTAAAAGTGGGGTAAAGATGGGTTTTTAATGATACTAAGATAACTGAAAATAGGCATATAGATATATTCCAAGCCGCCTGACGATCTAATTGTAAAAAGTAAAGCATACAAATACTAGAAGAAAATGGAGGAAAACGACATTATATGTGACTTAAAACCTAGAAGAAATAAATAAAACTATTGATCAATTTTAACTACATAAAAATGTTTATAGGACAAGAAAAACCCCACCATAACCCAAGGCAAACAATGTATTGACAGGATTCCAATAATTAAGAATACTTCATACAAAAAGAAATGTAAATGACCTTTAACATGTAAAGATGCTCACCTTGTTCAGAAGAGAATAAACCAGTGTTTTTACCTTTCACTTGAAAAAGAAGTATAAAAACAACTGTATTGAGTTGAGGCTGTGGAGAAATAAGGACACATATATGGGAATGGAATGCAAAAGTTAAACTTTGGTTAACAAGAATATTTGGGCAGGTGCAGTGGCTCACACCTGTAATCCCAACACCTTGGGAGGCCAAGGTGGGCGGATCACTTGAGGTCAGGAGTTCAAGACCATCTGGCCAACATGGTGAAACCCTGTCTCTACTGAAAATAAAAAAAACTAGCTGGGCATGGTGGCAGATGCCTGTAACTCCAGCTACTCGGGAGACTGAAGGACAAGAATCACTTGAACCTGGGAAGCCGAGGGACGAGAATCACTGGAACC